ATTTACCCTCTGCTCTCTCCTGCAGTCACAGAGGTCATTGTCCCCAGTAGATTGTCACCTGCTTGTACCTGTGCCTGCATTCTCTCCACCTTGACTGCCTTCTGTTTTCCCATCTACCTGCTCATCTCCCACCTGCCCCCATTAGTTTATGTACCCTCCTACCTCAAGAAGCTTTTATTTCTATTTTACATGAAAGTAAAATAGAGCACTTGAACGTAAAATCCTCCAACTGGTGCTGAAGGACTGGTGGCCAGGTTATTTGATATATATGGAATGTCCACTTAGCCTTGCCTTAATTTTCTGACAAAATATAAGACCATTACAAATTCTGGCTTTGTCTTCTAACTTCAGCTTAACTTATTACAAAATAATATTCATGGGAAAAAAAGTGATATCTCACCACTAGATTAATTTTAATCATCTTAAATGATGGATCCTACAGTTTTGGGGCCATTCTGCTGAAATGGAGGACAGTACTGCCACCCAGAAAATGATGTCAGCTCAAGCCTGATCTTTCCTATTCACTCTTTGAAAACTCTAGAGGGTCAAGGGCAACAAGCTTCTTAGAAGGGGCAGTATTGTACTAAGCTTCCTGACCCTCCGCCTTTCAGAAGTCCTGCCTGTGTTTCGTGTGGGGGACCAGCTTCATTGCCCCTGAGCTTGGACCGCACTCCCCAGTCTGGGAATTCGCAGGGCTAAGCGTTCCAGGCCACTGATTGGCTTGCTGTGGATCTGCTAGCAGGAACCTCTGCACACGTGTGAGCACCACTGTCACCCCTTGGGCCACCTCGTGCCAGTCTCTAAGGCTGGGTGGCGGGGCACTGTGACACCAGGGGTGACCAGAGAGCGGCGGCAGCTCACAATGATCAAATGATCGTGAAGAGGGACACCTGCGAACCAAGGCGCCACGGCAGGTGCTGCCCATAGGCACCGCAGGAGGGGATAAAGGGCGAGACCCCCGCCTTCACCACAGTTTTCTCAGCCTGCAGGGAGGGAGGACGTGCGAGGCCGGTGCGTGGAGGCTATGGGCCTGCTGGCCAGTGCTGGTTTGTTGCTGTTGCTGGTCATCGGCCACCCCAGAAGCCTAGGTGAGCCTAGGGACCTGGGCACCAGGACTGCGGTGTGTGCACACACACATGCTCTTCTACACAGGACTGAAGTGTGGAATTCGCATGGTCAACATGAAAAGTAAGGAACCTGCCGTGGGATCTAGATTCTTCTCTAGAATTAGTAGTTGGAGAAATTCAACAGTGACTGGACATCCATGGCAGGTCAGTGCAACAAAGGCATTGATTTCTTAATGTTAGCTGCATTTGTAACTTTCTTCTTGGGTAGGTCTCCCTAAAATCAGATGAGCACCACTTCTGTGGAGGAAGCTTGATTCAAGAAGATCGGGTTGTTACAGCAGCACACTGCCTGGACAGCCTCAGTGAGTAAGTTGTGGATTTCCATTACTTGTCAGGCCACTACTTATGAAACATTTTTCTTTGGTTTTAGGAAGCAGCTGAAGAATATAACTGTGACTTCTGGGGAGTACAGCCTCTTTCAGAAGGATAAGCAAGAACAGAATATTCCTGTCTCAAAAATTATTACCCATCCTGAATACAACAGCCGTGAATATATGAGTCCTGATATTGCACTGCTGTATCTAAAACACAAAGTCAAGTTTGGTGAGTATGGAGAGTTAGAATATTAAAAATGCCCATGAACCTCATGCCTTTGTTGTTTTCTCAGGAAATGCTGTTCAGCCAATCTGTCTTCCTGACAGCGATGATAAAGTTGAACCAGGAATTCTTTGCTTATCCAGTGGATGGGGCAAGATTTCCAAAAGTAAGAGACACCAAAATGACTTAATACTTCTTTGTGTGCTAACTTATCTGTCCTCTCTCTACAGCATCAGAATATTCAAATGTCCTACAAGAAATGGAACTTCCCATCATGGATGACAGAGCGTGTAATACTGTGCTCAAGAGCATGAACCTCCCTCCCCTGGGAAGGACCATGCTGTGTGCTGGCTTCCCTGATTGGGGAATGGACGCCTGCCAGGTACAAAAGTGTAAACCAGCCTAGCTGTTCAGTTCAAATTTTCTCTTTTTTTGTACCATGAAAGGGGGACTCTGGAGGACCACTGGTTTGTAGAAGAGGTGGTGGAATCTGGATTCTTGCTGGGATAACTTCCTGGGTAGCTGGTTGTGCTGGAGGTTCAGTTCCCGTAAGAAACAACCATGTGAAGGCATCACTTGGCATTTTCTCCAAAGTGTCTGAGTTGATGGATTTTATCACTCAAAACCTGTTCACAGGTAGGTGAATTCTTTCTTCCTCATCTCATCCTGGAAAGGCACTAACTCCTTATACCTTTTACAGGTTTGGATCGGGGCCAACCCCTCTCAAAAGTGGGCTCAAGGTATATAACAAAGGCCCTGAGTTCTGTCCAAGAAGTGAATGGAAGCCAGAGAGGAAAGGGTATGTGTGGTTCTAATTAGAGAAGGAAGCTGCAAATGATCGGCTTTTTCCCATGTTTTTGAAGATTGTAAACCTCAGGGGACAGTGTTATTTGGAGAAAGTGGGAAGATTTGTTACCCCCATTCCAAAGGAGACTACTATTCTCATAATTGGTATGTATACTACATAGGAATGATTTCTGGGGTATTACATTTTCTTCACCTTCCCCTACCCCAGCTTATATGTTTGGAAAATAATGGTACCAGAAGATAAAATAATCCTGATAAAATTTACAAGTTTAGACATGGAAAAGCAAGTTGGATGTGATCATGACTATGTATCTTTACGATCAAGCAGTGGAGTGCTTTTTAGTAAGTATGTTACATTTGTTTTTATTTGTCATATGTTATTTCACTTTCCTTCTCTTCTTTTAAGGTAAGGTCTGTGGAAAAATATTGCCTTCACCATTGCTGGCAGAGACCAGTGAGGCCATGGTTCCATTTGTTTCTGATACAGAAGACAGTGGCAGTGGCTTTGAGCTTACCGTTACTGCTGTACAGAAGTCAGAAGCAGGTGAGTGTTTCAGGTATTTAATTCCTTGCCATATTCACTTTGAATTTCCCCAATGCTTCCACAGGGTCAGGTTGTGGGAGTCTGGCTATATTGGTAGAAGAAGGGACAAATCACTCTGCCAAGTATCCTGATTTGTATCCCAGTAACACAAGGTGTCATTGGTTCATTTGTGCTCCAGAGAAGCACATTATAAAGGTAGGCAACTGAGGAATCGCTCTACCTCATAACCATTTCCCTGGTTATGTTTCCATTTGCACAGTTGACATTTGAGGACTTTGCTGTCAAATTTAGTCCAAACTGTATTTATGATGCTGTTGTGATTTACGGTGATTCTGAAGAAAAGCACAAGTTAGGTAGGTAGACTTCACCCTTTAAATATGAAAGTCTATAAATCAAACTTTCCTAAAATTTTTTCAGCTAAACTTTGTGGAATGTTGACCATCACTTCAATATTCAGTTCTAGTAACATGACGGTGATATACTTTAAAAGTGATGGTAAAAATCGTTTACAAGGCTTCAAGGCCAGATTTACCATTTTGCCCTCAGGTGAGTATAAACATTTGTGTAATAAGGACTTTTTACTTTCAATTAATTTTTTTTTCTTCTACAGAGTCTTTAAACAAATTTGAACCAAAGTTACCTCCCCAAAACAATCCTGTATCTACCGTAAAAGCTATTCTGCATGGTGAGTTGGTGACATGTTATTACTATCTGTTTCTTATGGGTCATTGGTTTCATCTTTACTGTAGATGTCTGTGGCATCCCTCCATTTAGTCCCCAGTGGCTTTCCAGAAGAATCGCAGGAGGGGAAGAAGCCTGCCCCCACTGTTGGCCATGGCAGGTGGGTCTGAGGTTTCTAGGCGATTACCAATGTGGAGGTGCCATCATCAACCCAGTGTGGATTCTGACCGCAGCCCACTGTGTGCAATTGTGAGTGAAACTGGTATTTTACCAACCTATTTATGTCAAACTTTCACTGTTCTTCTGTCTCCAGGAAGAATAATCCACTCTCCTGGACTATTATTGCTGGGGACCATGACAGAAACCTGAAGGAATCAACAGAGCAGGTGAAAAAATGTTTTTACAGGTCATTCTGCCTCGTTGTAATTTGCTTACTTGCCACCGATACAGGTGAGAAGGGCCAAACACATAATAGTGCATGAAGACTTTAACACACTAAGTTATGACTCTGACATTGCCCTAATACAACTAAGCTCTCCTCTGGAGTACAACTCGGTGGTGAGGCCAGTATGTCTCCCACACAGCGCAGAGCCTCTATTTTCCTCGGAGATCTGTGCTGTGACCGGATGGGGAAGCATCAGTGCAGGTAAGCATATTTTTGTTGCATAAACATTAATGCATCGAGCTCTCTCTGAATGTTTCTTCATTAGATGGTGGCCTAGCAAGTCGCCTACAGCAGATTCAAGTGCATGTGTTAGAAAGAGAGGTCTGTGAACACACTTACTATTCTGCCCATCCAGGAGGGATCACAGAGAAGATGATCTGTGCTGGCTTTGCAGCATCTGGAGAGAAAGATTTCTGCCAGGTGAGAGGATTCTGGTTTTATACAGGAAGGTGGTTTTCTAAAACATGTTTTCTTGGTGTTTCAGGGAGACTCTGGTGGGCCACTAGTATGTAGACATGAAAATGGTCCCTTTGTCCTCTATGGCATTGTCAGCTGGGGAGCTGGCTGTGTCCAGCCATGGAAGCCGGGTGTATTTGCCAGAGTGATGATCTTCTTGGACTGGATCCAATCAAAAATCAATGGTAAATTGTTTTCAAATGTTATTAAAACAATACTTTATTTTTAACATGTTCTCCCCAAATACAGGTCCTGCTTCACTTCAGACAAATAATAAATGCAAAACCTTAAAACAACAATTGCCACCACCCACACCTTCACCAGACAGTGCATCTTGGCCAGGTAATAAATGTTTACATTATCCCATTAATACTGGTCCCTGGTGTCTGTGTGTTCTGAATTGCAGGTTGTTGCTCTGAAGCAGAGCTAGAAAAGCCTAGAGGCTTTTTTCCCACACCACGGTATCTACTGGATTATAGAGGAAGACTGGAATGTTCTTGGGTGCTCAGAGTTTCAGCAAGCAGTATGGCAAAATTTACCATTGAGTATCTGTCACTCCTGGGGTCTCCTGTGTGTCAAGACTCAGTTCTAATTATTTATGAAGAAAGACACAGTAAGAGAAAGACGGCAGGTAATCCTTCCTGGCATATAAACTTCGTGCTATATTTTTTACTAGAGTTCACTTTTTAACCTAGGTGGATTACATGGAAGAAGACTTTACTCAATGACTTTCATGAGTCCTGGACCGCTGGTGAGGGTGACATTCCATGCCCTTGTACGAGGTGCATTTGGTATAAGCTATATTGTCTTGAAAGTCCTAGGTATGTTTGGTTATTTTATAAACTTGTAAAGGATTCTCATTTTCTCTGCTTCCTGTTCTTTTAGGTCCAAAGGACAGTAAAATAACCAGACTTTCCCAAAGTTCAAACAGAGAGCACTTGGTCCCTTGTGAGGATGTTCTTCTGACCAAGCCAGAAGGGATCATGCAGATCCCAAGAAATTCTCACAGAACTACTATGGGGTAAGGAAGTCATGATTATTATAATGGAAGAATAATTTCTGACTTTGTTTCATCTATGCCATAGTTGCCAATGGAGATTAGTAGCCCCTTTAAATCACATCATTCAGCTTAATATTATTAACTTCCCGATGAAGCCAACAACTTTTGTCTGTCATGGTCATCTGCGTGTTTACGAAGGATTTGGACCAGGAAAAAAATTAATAGGTAACTGATTTCCCATGAATCTCTATGCTACTACTTTAATTATCGAATATGTCTTTCATTGCAGCTCATTTACATGGCTCCAAGAAAGAGTTTATCTTGATATCCAGTGCTGCTTACCTGACTGTGCATTTTAAGACTGATGAGTCTGAGAGAAAGAGGTTTTAAGCTTATTTTAGAAGAGATGATTCAGGAGCAATCACAGAAGAGCAATATTGAGACCCAATTTCCTATCAGTGGTAAGTAATTGCATTAAAATGTTTATTAAAGCTTACCTTTTTCTTTAACGTCCTTTTTAATTAGGAGAGTTTTCACTACTAATCTGGTGCCAGAGGAAGATGATAAAATAAATTGACTTTACATGTATGACTGCTGGATGGGGAACAACTGAACTTCACAGTGAGTATATGTACCACCTCCTCCAATGTTAGCATCTAAGTGTACTCTGTTTGTTCACTTTCAGTTTTTCTCTATTTTTAATACGAATAATGGTGGGAAAAGTCTTTTAAAATAATGGATCTAAAGGTGACTTCCTGGGGAGGAGCCAAGATGGCCGAATAGGAACAGCTCCAGTCTACAGCTCCCAGCGTGAGTGACGCAGAAGACGGGTGATTTCTGCATTTCCATCTGAGGTACCGGGTTCATCTCACTAGGGAGTGCCAGATTTGGGAGAACTTCTCTTTTTGCTGGTTGCAGGGAGATTCTGGAAGACCACCGCAATGTGCCCGGCATGGGAAGTACAAGCTTGTTGACATTGTGAGCTGAGGCAGCAGTCACTGCCATCCCACTGCACCACCTTCACAAGAATTTCTGCCTGCAGGGATTGGATCACATCTGCCACTAGAGGAGAAGTGAGATCACTGAAAGAGCAGTGTGGTACAACTGTGATTACAAATGGGAAAAGAAATGCATAACAGTACACCTGAAAAATGAATGTCTTTTCAGTGCTGAAATATTCAGTGTCACTTCCGCCCATCATTATCATTGCAGAGGTTGGTGTTGGTGTGTTTGTACATTCAATATTAAACATTGGTCACAGAAAGTTAATGTTGTTTCATGCCTCCTGGGAACTTACAGTTTGAATCATTCAATTCATATCTTGCATACCATGTGTATGCTGTATATTTTGAATACCATTATATACAATTGTACTGTTTTTTTCTACTTTGGCAAACACTGGAAGATCAGAAGGGCAATATTATTAAATCCATATAATTCTTAACTTTACTCACAGGGATACAGGCCAGAAACTGCTGTGAGCACAAATAGATAGGAAAGGTCCCTGCCAGTTTCACAATTGTGATGAGCAGTGGACATTTAAGAGATTATTTATCAGGCACGTCAATTGACCTTAACATTTTAGGATATTTCATTTGTTTATAAGGTATTTAATTTATCTGAGACTCAGGTTGTCTCAATCCCCCTACCCCTCTAAGCTGTAGCCAAGAATCAGGGAGGAACTGAGGAAGGTCCCTGAGCCAGAAGTCTAGATGCCAAAGTCTGTCACAGAAATCTGCAATATAAAATGAATAGGAGCCTGAGGCAACTTTTTTTTCTTATTTTACACATTGCACCAAAATGTATCATTTGGTTTCTAAGAATGCAGCATTCCAAAAGGGCGTATGGTTCAGCTTTAGGTAAACACATTGATTATCAAATGACACAGCAATTCATAAGGAAATAGAAAATTTACATATATATATTCAAACAACTTTGAAAAGCATAATATTCAGGATTTCTTTCCTATAGAACTCAATATTGTGATTAAATTATAAAAGTTTGAATTATTAAGCTGCCATTTCTGTAGATTAAAAAGTTTGAAAATTAGCTACTTTATATGATTCAGCCTAATAATTGTAATTACAATAATACATCAAGATGTTAGCTTTAGTACATCCACATTATGAAAATTTTGCTCTTCAAAATTAAAGTCAAAAAGCTTATATACTTAAATTAGGAATCCTTAACTCTCGAACAAAATGGTATGTTTCCCAAATATTTCTGTCTGTATTTAAGGCTGGAGGTAACTGAGGCTTCATTGAAACTGGTTAATAATCTTTGTCTAATGAACCTTGATTTAAAAGTTGGAAGTCAAATATGAGCACAAAATATTTCTGTAATGGTATTAGAAAATAAAACTTCCCTCTTTTCTCACTCTCTTTCTCTTTTAACCTCTCTTCCTTTCCTTCAACCTCTTTTCTCTCTCTTCCCCACCTCCTGTTCCCTTTTACATTCCCCCTCCCTAACCCCATCTCTCTGGACTTCTTACACTCTTTCAACTTCTCAATCCATCTCTCCCTTTTCACCTCTGTTAATCACTTTTTCTTTCTCAATCCCTCTACTTTTTTTTCAATTAACAACCTCCCTCTTCTCCTTTCTTTTCTCCCTCTCCCCAATCTCTTATACTCTTCCAAATTCTCATCCTCCTTCCCTCTCTCAATCCTTCTTTCTCAATGCCCTCCATCTTTCTCTTTCAACCAACCTCCCTTCCCCTTCCCTTTCCTTTTCTTACCAACCTTTTCTGTCTTTCTCTTTTCCCTCTTTCTCTCAACCCTCTGCCCAACTCCTCTCTTTTTCTCTCAACCTTTCCTTTCCTTTGCAAATGCTACAATGAGAAAGTATTATAAATGTCCTAGTATTTACTAAAAACCCTCACATGAATATTGGTCTAAAGGTTCTGCTTTCATTAAGTTATACTTTTGGATAGGAACACTGAGGAAAAATGAAAGATGAGATTTGCAATAGGGATTCTCTAATTCTCATGTTAATCTGTTTTGTACCATTTTTACTTTGTCTTTTGTGGATCTCTTCTTTTTATTAGATGATATTAAAGGGGATTAAAGTTGTATTGTATGAAATGTCAGGCCTGTCTAAAGCTTTTTTTTTCTTTTTTTT